AAGGACTGCGACCACTTTACACCCACTAAAACCTACAAGATACAACACAACCCAATTACCACCTTCCCTTGAGAAAAACATAGACCGTTTTCATTCTGCCGTTTGTTACTTACCAATGCCAAAATTCTTAGGCCTTTTCTCAAACAGGGGATTCACCACTTTCTTAGCCTCCTGCTTCTTCACGACAGCTGGGGCCGGAGCCACCTTCTTTCCCTTGGCCTTCTTTCCTTTCGGCTGGGCAGAAAGAAAACGTCAGTTAAACCGCCGCCTCCACTCGCTTCGTCGGGGGTAGGGCTCAGGCTGGCTCCTCCAAAACAAGGGACGCTGACAGCACCTGCCTGAACTAAGCTGGCGAGCAGCTTTCTGCAACCCCCCAGCACCACCCCTCGACAGGAGCATCTCACATTCAGCCGCACAAGCATGCAGCCCCGGGAACCCCGAGTGGCCAGAGCAAGGCTAAGCCCGAGACCACGCTCTCTTCGCGTCGCCCACCCAGGAGACACCCCGGACTCATGACTCCTCTGAGTCGCGGCCCCACAGGCTCTAGAAGCAACAGGGGCGGGCTCAGAACTCGTCGCTCACAAGGCCTCTGGAGCGGCCCCCAGCAAGCCCGAGAGACGCTAGGGCTCCGAGCCCCGCACTGCGGTGCTCCAGGCCTGCGACACCCAGCCCTGCGACACCGGGAACAACGCATTCCGCTCTCGGCCGCCCGGGGCTCTAGTCCATCTCAATGTCTCCGTGCCACACCAAGTGGGGCTCTAATCCACCTCGGTGTCTCCGTGCCACACCGAGTGGGGCTCTCCTAGCGCCAGGAGGAGCAGGAGGCCCTCCGAGGCCGCGCCTGGAGGAGGATGGCAGCGGATACAGCCGGAACCTGGCTATAGTGCCACGGAACTACAGCTCACTCACCATCTTGGGCGGCGGGAGGAGAGAGAAAGGAAAGGGAATTGTGGGTAATATGTATGCGGCCTCGGAGATCGCGAGAGTTGATACCGGCACGGGATTTCGGATTTAAAGCAACAGCATTCCTATAAAGCTAAAAATCGAGGCGGGGCCGAGAGGCTGCGGCGGCTGACTAGGTTTTCGGACCGCGGCGCGGCGGGGAAGAGAGACTGCGGCGGGAGGGCCAGGCCGTGGGAGAGACGCGGGAAAGTGCGGGTCGCAGAGGCACTTGACCACCCCGCCCTAGGCCGACCCGGCGGACGCGGCGTCTGGTGTGCGGGCGCTGGGGCGGGTATGAGGGTGTGGTGGGGGGTGGGGATGGAGGCCTGCACTCAGAGGTCTGTGCTGCACTCTAGGTCCCAGGTCTCCCCGCTGCGCTGCTTGAGGCTCGGCCATGGCCCAGCAGAGAGCCCTGCCCCAGAGCAAGGAGACGCTGCTGCAGTCCTACAACAAGCGGCTGAAGGACGACATTAAGTCCATCATGGACAACTTCACCGAGATCATCAAGACCGCCAAGGTGGGGGTGGGGTGGCCCACCAAGGGGAGCAGGTTGATTTCTAGGTTTTCTTGTTTTCCCCCAGATTGAGGACGAGACGCAGGTGTCACGGGCCACTCAGGGTGAACAGGACAATTACGAGATGCATGTGCGAGCCGCCAACATCGTGAGTGGCCAGGGTGGAGGGCACGGCCTGGGCCCTGTGCCCGCCCTGGTTCTGATGGCCACAGGTCCGAGCCGGCGAGTCCCTGATGAAGCTGGTGTCCGACCTCAAGCAGTTCCTGATCCTCAATGACTTCCCCTCCGTGAACGAGGCCATTGACCAGCGCAACCAGCAGCTGCGCACACTGCAGGAGGAGTGCGACCGGAAGCTCATCACGCTGCGAGACGAGATCTCCATTGACCTCTACGAGCTGGAGGAGGAGTATTACTCGTCCAGGTATAAATAGCGCTGGACTCCCCATGCAGAGCGTCTCTCCCTGGGGTTTCTGGTGGTGGAAAAGCTCAAGCCTTTGCGAAGCTAATGACCTGCCTCTGTGCGAAGCTTACGGGAGGCTGGACCTCGACACAGACTCTGCTGATGGCCTCTCGGCCCCTCTGCTGGCGTCCCCGGAGCCCAGTGCTGGCCCCCTACAGGTGGCAGCCCCTGCCCACTCCCATGCTGGTGGCCCTGGCCCCACTGAGCACGCCTGAGCCTCCGGGGCCACGCTTCGTTCTCAGGAACAAAACCTGAGGCAGCCCTTTGGATGCCCTCACAGCCTTGCTTCTCTCAGCCTAGGTTCCCATTTGGGGACTTCAGGACCCCAGAGCCACTAGGACTTCCTTGGGAAGCCCGTTAGCCCAGGGTGGGTCCCGCCAGGACAGTAGGGAAACAGTTGTTTCCCTAGCCATTTCCGAATAGCCCATCATTCCGAGTCATCATCTCTGTTTGCTGCCTTCCTGGCCAGCCAGGTGGAAGAAAGTTTCCAAGCTAGGTCTGGCCCGTTGGGGATCTCAGCAGTGGGGCAGGAGGGTGCCTGATTTCGGGGAGTCCTGACCCGAGCCTGTTGTCAGAGTTGGGAGGGGCTCTGAGCAGTGTTGGGCAGGCCGGGTCTCCCATCCCGAGGCCAGCGTTCCTGTGCAGAGCCCCATCCACTGGTTCTTGCCCTGAGCCACATATGTCTGTGCCATGGGCTGAGTGCCACGACAGGCCCGTGTGACAGCTGCTGCCCACGCATGTGGAAGCTAGGTGGGACTCATTCCTAATTCTGCCGTTGTAATGAGACTTGATTAAAACACCGCCACTTTTTTGCATTGCTGCTCTTTCTTCCTCATTCCTTGTCAGTCCAGGACCATCCTTGGTCTCCCAGCAGTTGTCCGAGCAGCAGCTCCTCAGCTCTGCCTGGACAGCCTGGCCCAAGGTCACTCTCTCCTCATTGGCACCTGGTAGGTCCCCAGTATTCAGTGAATGGACCTGCTGCCATCATTGCACATCCAGGCACCTGTGCCTCTGCTGGCATCTCATCCTCACTGCTACCAGAGCCGGTGCTCCTAGTGCCGGTATTTTAGAGAGGAGAGGATGTGGACTTAGAAGGGGTGAGGTGTACCACGGCCACAGAGCTAGGAAGTGAAGTGGCAGGAATCAGAACTTGAACCTGATGGAAGTCTAGACCCAGTGTCTTTTGGTGCCAGGCTCACCTTAGAAATGCAGAAGTCACAACACTGGGCAGGAAGTGTGGGGGGAGCACAGTTCGTCCACAGGAAGTGTGGGGGAGCACCCCACCCCAGTTCCTCCAGCACCATCCATGTGCTTCATCTTCTCATGGGGGAGGCCATCATCTTTCCCGATGTATGAATGAGGTGACAGCCCAGGATCCAGCCTTGGGGACAGGTAAGAACACAGCTGACCCATCACCACCTGAACCAGAGAACCCCACAGCCAAGCAGAAGGCACCAGACAGACAGGAGCTTGAGGCCCAGTCCTGGCTCTGGACCTGGCTTCTGGGGTGGCCTAGGGAAGTTGCTTCCCCTCTGAGGGAGAATTTCCCCATTGATACGTGTGGTGATCTGTTCCCGCACTATTTTAGCTGTGGAAATGCCTTGTACTTAACCACTGAGGAAGAAAAAGATTACAACCAGATGGAAGCATATATGAAGCGAGAGCCCGGAAGGAACTGGCCAGACTTTGTGGTGGGATCCCACTTACCCTGTTCCTAAAATCCTGAGCGATAAGACCTGCCATCAGCTTCATTTTCTGCTTGGCCAGGACCATCATTCCCATGTGAAAATCAAGTTATTTCTCCTTCTTAAAGCCAAGCCGCTCTGCTGACCTTTTTTCCTCTCCAGCTCATGGCCTTGGCAGCAGAGCTCCACGGGGAAGCAGCTGATAACCATTTGCAGTTCTCTCTTGGGCCTACGTCAGACAGGTTTTGTCTCCATGACTCTAGCAAAACTACACCTATTAAGGTCACCAGTGGCCTCCACATTGCTAAGCCCCGGCCCATTCTCAGTCCATGTAACTCTTTTATCCCAAGCTTTTTATTTTGAGGGCAGTGGAACTCATGGAAGTACTTGTCAGTTTGCCTCTCTGAGCACATTCTCCTTCGTCCATCACCACAACCAGAATGGATGATGATTGCATATCCTCTGGTATCTAGCTGTATTCAGATTTCTTCAGTTGTTCCCCAAATAGTTTTTTTAATGCCTATTTTTTTTCTTTCTAGTCCAGAGGTCTTTTATTTTTTTAACACCCACGATGCCATGAATTCATAGGGAAGAGGTTCCAGCAGCTCAGGCTCCTTCCCATTGGTTCTCACAGTGTGCTGCTCTGGGTGGAGCAGGCTGGCGCTTCAGTTGAATCCAGGTACCTTTCTCTTTGGCTTCCCTCTTTTTCTGATCATTTTCCTTCACGCGTTTCAGGAAGCTCTCTCGGCTCTTAGAGTGCTTAGTGTGCTGAATATGCACATTCATTCTCTTGGCAAGAATCTTGCCCTTACTTGTTTACAACAGTGCCAACAGCATGCTGGGGAACACTGTAGACTCTCCCAGTCTAGCCATGGTGACATTTGTGGGGCATTCCTTTTTGAACAGTACCCATTCCCTTGATATCTACAATATCACCTTTCTCATCAATTTGCATATACTTGGCCAAAGGAACAACTGCATGTTTTCTGAAAGGCCTAGAGAACATATATTGGGTGCCTCTCCTCTTTCCCTTTGTGTTCGTCATTTTGGCGAATTACTGGAAGGTGGCGGTTCCAGCTGAAAGGCTTTTATGCCTGTTTTTATTGTGTGTTGCATTTGGTTGTTATTTTGGAGTCTTAAAATCTAAAACAGGACCAGGTCAGGCCCAGTGGCTCCTGCTGTAATCCCAGCACTTTGAGAAGCCAAAGCGGGTGGATCACTTGTGGTCAGAAGTTTTGAGACCAGCCTGGGCAACATGGAGAAACCCCGTCTCTACTAAAAAGTATAGAAATCGGCCGGGCGCGGTGGCTTACGCCTGCAACCCCAGCACTTTGGGAGGCCAAGGCGGGCGGATCACCTGAGGTCGGGATTTCCAGACCAGCCTGACCAACATGGAGAAACCCTGTCTCTACTAAAAAGTATAGAAATTGGCCGGGCGCGGTGGCTCACGCCTGTAATCCCAGCACTTTGGGAGGCCGAGGCGGGCAGATCACCTGAGGTCGGGAGTTCCAGACCAGCCTGACCAACATGGAGAAACCCTGTCTCTACTAAAAATACAAAAATTAGCCGGGCGTGCTGGTCCATGCCTATAATCCCAGCTACTTGGTAGGCGGAGGCAGGAGAATCGCTTGAACCCGGGAGGCGGAGGTTGCAGTGAGCCGAGATCGGGCCACTGCACTCCAGCTTGGGCAACAAGAGCGAAACTCCACCTCAAAAAAAAAAAGAAAAAAGAAAAAGAAATTAGCCAGGCATGGT